TTTCCCATAAGGTCCTCCTGAGTTACTGAGGACCTGCCTGACCTGGAGCCCTCCAGGACCCTACCGTCAAGCCCTCCGGGTCCCTACCATCAAGTCCAGGGTGCTTTTCTTGATTTGTCTGTTTGCCACGGTGTCCCTGTGATTTTCATGTGCAAAGTCCTCAGATCAGCAGAGACCTCGTAGTTTTCCGTCACGGAGAAGTACCATTTGAAGGAGTAGGGAACACTGCAGAAAGCAGGGAAATGGGTTTGTATGCCTACGAGCCTCCATACCAGCGAGACTCTTTCCAAAATGGGATTTCCAATAGTGCCACCACATTCAGCTCCCTGAATGCTTCCAGACTTTCATTTCATCTACTAAAGGGAATTATGTCAGCAACCCTCCCTGCCTGGTGGGGGTACTGTGAAGAGCAAATGCGACAAGGAATTTGAAAGAAAGTTCCAAACAACAGGACAATACAAATATGTTTCATTATTGCCTCCTCTGTAAAATGGGAATAACTGCACAGAACTGCTGCGTAGTGATGTGTAGGTGAAGCTTAATTATGTAATGCCTGAAACACAAACCATCCTAGATGTTGTCATCCAAATATGAGATACAGCACCTTTCTGGGCCTCTTACCTATCATATTTCTGCTGCTTCTGTGGTTTACGGAAATTGTAACCCTTTCCGTGTGTGTATGGGTGTGTGTGCGCGCGTGTCTGAAAGAAGGAAGGAAACATTTGCGGTCGCGGTGAACATCTGAGTGCTGACTGTGTGAGGGGCTGGAGGAAAGAGGACCTATCTGAGGACCGACTGGCCGAAGCCTGCAAGTTTCCACAAATGCAGTCGCTGCCGCGGCGTCTGTCTACACACACACTGGAAGGCAAGAGTAACGGAGGGAGGAGACTGGGGAGCAGGGAAGGCGTGGGAGCGGGACAGAGGGGCAGCCCGGAGAGCGCTGGCCAATCGGAGCGCGCTCCGCCAGCGGCCAATCACGGGCCGCCTAGCCCGGCAAATCTGCCCGGCAGTGCGGGGAGGGGCTGCTGGGAGTCCTGGTGCCGCCGGCTGCACTTCTGTGTGTCTTTCAGGAAGCCACAGGGCAGGGGGCGTCTGTGCAGAGAAGCGGGGGAGTGAGTAGCAGGCAGGCCCAGCTTGTGTACCAGCCCAGTGACATATATAGAAACATAAATCAGGCTAGAGCCGGCGCGCCCGGGCGCGCACCTGTGTATGGACCCGCAGGCATGTCTGTACACTGGGTGGGCACCTGTCTTGTGAGTGGCTCCGGGTGTGGCTGCTCCTCGGACTTTCAGTTTATGTAAGATTTATCTCTAGGGGCCTACCTTCCCCCATCTCCAGAGGGGAACATAAGAAGTTTAACGGAGCTGGGACTGAGCAGATTAAGGGAGTGGAGCGGAGGCTGGGCCGGAGAGAGTGGGGACTGTGAGTGCTAGTGGGTAAGGATCCATCTGTTTGCCCCGTCCCCCAGCCAGAAAGGCATTTTGGAAAGACTGGCGTGGCAAGCGTCGCCCTGAAACGTCCACAGAGCCCAAGAAGTGATGATCACTGAGTGAGTGGCACTGGGCTGAGACTGGCCAGTTTGTTAACAACAGGGATGCTAGCAGTTAGGAAGGCCAGGAGGAAACTCAGGATGGGGACCATCTGCTCCCCCAACCCCAGCGGGACAAAGACATCATCGGAGGTCTGCAATGCCGACTGGATGGCCTCGCTCCCCCCTCACCTCCACAACCTCCCCCTTTCCAATCTGGCAATCCCAGGTATTCGTCTATTCCTACTTGTTCCCACTGTGTCTGCTTTCCTCACCTGTATTCCTTTGTACAGGCTCACATGATTCATTCAGCTACTGGGTGGATGAAAAGTCCCCAGTGGGGCCTGACCAAACCCAAGCTATCAAACGCCTCGCCAGGATCTCCTTGGTGAAGAAGCTAATGAAGAAGTGGTCTGTGACTCAGAACCTGACATTTCGAGAACAGCTGGAAGCTGGGATCCGCTACTTTGACCTGCGTGTGTCTTCCAAACCAGGGGATGCCGACCAGGAGATCTACTTCATCCATGGGCTTTTTGGCATCAAGGTCTGGGATGGGCTGATGGAAATTGACTCGTTTCTTACACAGCACCCCCAGGAGATTATCTTCCTGGATTTCAACCACTTCTATGCCATGGATGAGACCCATCACAAATGCCTGGTTCTGCGGATCCAGGAGGCCTTTGGAAACAAGCTGTGCCCAGCCTGCAGTGTGGAAAGTTTGACGCTGCGAACTCTGTGGGAGAAGAACTGCCAGGTAGGAGGGAAGGAGAGATAAGCTTCCAAGAGTTGCTCTCCTTTTTGTGTTTTGAATATTTCAGGTTCTTATTTTCTACCACTGTCCCTTCTACAAGCAGTACCCCTTCCTGTGGCCAGGAAAGAAGATTCCAGCGCCCTGGGCAAACACCACAAGTGTGCGCAAACTAATCCTCTTCTTGGAGACCACTCTGAGTGAGCGGGCCTCACGGGGCTCCTTCCATGTCTCCCAAGCGATCCTCACCCCCAGAGTGAAGACCATTGCCCGGGGCTTGGTTGGGGGCCTCAAGAACACGCTGGTTCATAGGTAAGAATTTGCTTCCACCCCACAAGGAAAGCACTCTCTTCCTCCAACACTTTCCTCTGTATAGGAATCTTCCTGCCATCCTGGACTGGGTGAAAACTCAGAAGCCTGGAGCCATGGGTGTCAACATCATCACATCTGACTTCGTGGACCTGGTGGACTTTGCTGCGACTGTCATCAAGTTGAATGACCTCCTACAGGAGGACACAGCTCTGGCTAAATGCTGATTTAATTTTTAATTTAACCTTAATGTTGAATTTGTTGATCCAGGGTAGAGTTCTAAAGGATGTCCTGTTAGGATGGCCCCTGGGGCAGTGATGATGAAGTAAGAGGAAGATGGCTTTTTTTTCTCCCTTCCTCACAGGGCCATTTAGATAAAATTACAGGGCTATTAATTGCATTTTTCCCAAATGAGACTTTTTTTAAAACTTAAGTCCAAGGGAAGAAAGCACGCTTCATGTGACCAAGGTCAGGACCTCCCCAGTGGCTTATGGTGGTGAATGGAATTTGGAAATAGGATCTCTAGGACCCATTGGGGTATTGAGTGTCCCCCTAATTGGCCCAGCTCCCTATTGTCGTCTGGGGTGTTGTGTTTGAGCCGGTGAAAAAGTTGAACCAGAAACACATTCCTGGTGAAAAAGACTGGCTCATTGCAGCTGTGGACCACCATCTGGGGTGGATCTAACATCAACCAGGGGCTCTGAGGGGGAAAAGAGCCAAGCACCAGGTCTCTCTAGGATTGTTGGATGTCACCACTTTTCTGAGAGAGTAGGACTCATTTATCACTAAGATGTTTCAAACACAAGCTGTTCTTTCATAGCGTATACTGGTAACTGGTCACCTCATTCTTCAGATAAACAGTGCATACTACCCTTAGTATCAGAAACATGCTTCCCAGTTTTAAAACTTGGATTCCTTTCTATTTCTTTTGGCCCCTTCTTAAAAGTGAAAAGAACAATGATGGGAGATCTTTTTAGCGTGGGGCCCAACAAGAGATAGATATGCATGTTTGCTGCATGCCAGATATCTTTTATTTAATTCTACAGCTTTTTCCAGAATGGCTGCCAGGTAGAGCACCTGCATCATTTTGGCAAAGTCCTCTTTGGAGTGGGGTCTTCAAGCCTGATCTTGGAATTGCGTTTTATTATTGTCTGCCTAGGACTCAGGTCTGCACTGTGGGACACAACGCTAAGTGGAAGGCCCCTTATCCATGGCACCATGGAAGCAGGCGCAGGATGCATGGGAAACTGCAATGGCATTAAAGGAGGAAGCTCCAAGTGGATTTGGAGCCATTCTATAACTCCTTGAAAACAAGACTACCTCGGGGATATTTAGGATGACTCGTGTGTCACCAAGTGAGAAATACCTAGTGTTGGAACATTTCCAGTCCTTCTCTTGATGGTTCTACTTTCTGCAGGTTGTTTTGAGCCTACCAATCACTACTGCATGAGGACTTTGAAACTCGAGAGGGAATTTTTTTTTTATCGATAAGAGGTGCTTATCTATAAGGAGCCCTCTTGTGTTTTGATTTATTTATTTATTTATTTATTTATTTATTTATAGATTAAATATCTGCCGTGCTTCTTACATCAAGAGCACTCACACAGGAGCTTACTGAACTTTTCTTACCCAGGATAGATGCTGCTATGGTCTTTCTGTCCTGAACAGGACCACGCATCTCAGGGCTGTGAGTGATTCCTGACTCTGCTGTTCATGTCCTGGCTCCCCCAGTCCTCCTGGGGACAGTATACATGTGTGGATGTGGTCTAGATCTGAGAAGTCACTACCAAGCCATGCCCATGAACGAAGATAAAATGGGTCGTGAAGAACTATTAGTTCATAAGTAGACCCTCCAGAAGAGTGTTGAAAAGAAAGGCTCTAGAAAGAAAACTAGGCATGGAAATGTGTGCACTTTGTTGCTCCTCAGCACCATCTGAGAATCCCTAAGGAAGTGGCAGCTTCTGGATTCTTAAGAAGGAAATATAAACATGGAGTCCCGAATGGATGTATGCATTTATAAAGATTGTCAGACTCTTCTTCCAGCAGTTTCCTGTTTCTGTCTTTTGATGCCCATAGATGGATTTTGCATGTTGCTTGCAGAGAGGGGTGTCCTAGGTGAGGTACTAAAAGCACATCCACACCCCCAACTCTTGGTCTTCCACCCTATACGTTCTGTAAAACAATTTAAGACCTGGCTTTTAGCTTGCACCCTTGAGGAGGTCATAATAGAAATGCCTCTGGGAAAATCTGGTTGAACTTTCCTTTTTTTGCATTTGAACCCCTCCCCAAAGGGTTTTCTGGGATAATGTCAAATTCTGTAGGGCCTTCTCTGGATAAGAGTAAGTAAGTGTGTTCCCTCGTTTTCTAAACTTTCCTTCAATTCTGATGCTAAATGCTAATGACAAGCTCTGAAATCCCTGGTCTACCCTCAGGGTTTTATTTTTGTTGTCATTTCATTTTGCTTTTGTTTTTAATTTTTGGTCAATTGCTAGGGGCTAGATCATTTCCCCACTTTTTACCCTTTGTTACTTGGCAAAGAGATAAGGAGGCAAGAGGAGAATTACTGTTCTCTGTTTTATTTGAGCCTCGGCTTTGTCCAGGTGTTTGGTGCTATGAGGCCAGGTGTGTTGACAAGTATCTACACAGGATGCCAGTAACACCCAAGGGCTGCTGACTGTTCCATGAAATGTTTACATGATTTTGTCCTTTAGTTCTTAAATATATGGTTGCACTTCACTTGGGTTGTAACATTTAAGTGCACCTCAGTGTTTGCATGATAAATGTCATCAAGCATGACACAAAAGCCCAGAAAACTGTACCAAGGTTGCATGCACGGAGTCCTGCTCTGCGTGGTGCGTGCAGGTGCTCACTCCTCCATGCTGCTTGGAGCTGCCAGCCTTGCTTGCAATTTGAAAGTCTGCACAAGAGTTCTGGGAGATAGGAGGATTATTTACAATTTTCCCTTGATAAACACCTTTGCATCAGCAGAATCTCTGCCTCAAGAAAAAGTTGCTTAACATATTGTAAAGGATGTGTGCCTTCTGCTCCTTGACCGTGAGACCAGACAGGAGAACTCAGGCATGTGGGACAGAGGGAAAACAGATTTTAGGTTCATGACTCATTCTGCAACTGCCAACAATAAAATAGTGACCCAACCACATCACTTATTCTCACAAGTTCTGGAGACCTTTCAGATCAAAACAAGGCTCTCATACTTGCTCAGAACTAACTTCAAGATCAGCTAAGAAGCTACTTGATTGAGCCAAAGAGGACTTTAGTTTCACAGAATTTTAGGTCATATTTATTCTGAAATACAACTGAGCTATTCATGAGCTCCCTGGACCATTTCCCACACAGCCATATTTCCATGGCTTTGTGGCAAAGGGGACCATCAAAGGTTTTAGTTCGGTTAGAGTAGTGTTTACAGGCTTGAACTTTGAGCCTTTTAGAGAGACCACCAGGATTTCATGGATACAGAAGGATTGGAGAGAGAGGTCGAGATGGACTTAATGGAAGGGAATAAGTTATTGAACATTAAATTTTAAATTAGTGGCAGACCTCCAAGAGAGTCATGCCAAAAAAGTTTTTATATTTGCTGTATTAAACTCAATGGTAATTACTTTTAGTCATTTTCCTTAGCACTGAATCTAAACCCTGAATTACCGAGAGCAGTTAAGCCACAGTCCCAGGATTTTATTATAAACTCAAAGAAAAGCACAAAATCTGAGCCCAGGTAATGATCCATCTTAGGAATCCTAGTTCTTTTTACATGATCTCATATTCATCCAAAAAAATTGTTTCTTCTCAATAAGACAACGTAGTAGAGTATTCTGGAATTAAATGCAGTTTTATGGCGTGGCGGGACTTTCCATCTCTCGTTTTGAGAATCTTGCCATGAGAAAGTGCTTCCCAATGAGACATTACTACCTCCCAGCTAGGAGGCTTAGCACAATGCTAAAGGTGGAGCAACAGAAGAAATTCAGATGGAAATGAAACTACTTCTTCCTGGGAAGTAAAAGAGCTACATGAAACCAGTCCATCCTGCAGATTTAGTTCATGCCACAGTTGAAGTTTGTGTGATGTTTCTTAGTAGCTAATTTCAAATTTTTACTGTTAGATTCTAAGAAACAGAGTGGGCTAATGATTGGAGCACAGCCATGAGACTCCGCTCCGTTAGCTGAGCATGTGATCCTGTGCTAAATCTTTCTTGGTTCCTTCATCTTTGAAGATGCTGTCTGCTACTTTAGTGCTGACTGATTTGCAAATCTTGGTTGATTAGCTCCCCAATCATAAGGTCCCTAATGATTAGATTAAATGCCTTATACTCAGGGGGTGTGCAGATATGCTATTCTTCCTTCTGTGGCTTGGGTGGAAAAGCTGCTTGGGCTTATTTCCCAACAGTGTGATGTAGGATGGCAGAACTTATCTAGGAATGGCACCTTTGATGATCCATATAATGAAATGTGTAGAGCTCAAAGAAATCTGCCAACATGTATGTGGACTCTTGAGAGGTGGGCTTTCCCAGTACATGCTAAACAGACTTGTTATGCCAAGAGGAAGTGAATAGAAATGATAGCATCAAATATCCAAACTGACAGGAAGTTTCTTTTGCATAGCATAGAACATGGTTGTCTTCTGAGTTCCACTAATGTTCCAGGATATCTTGGCCCTCTGCCTCTGGCTGCTCCCTGGTGTTTGGCACCATAGCGTTGTCACTTACAACCATTGCCTTGGGACACACAGAGTGAACTGTTTGAGTGATAAGTAATTTAGGTAGAAACTTTACCCTTAATTTCAAATGATACCAAACAGCTCATTACTACCCCAAGGGACGCTCTCCGTAGCTTCTGGATTCCCCAGTTTCCTTCTAGAAACAAGGACTCCAATAGCACTATAACCCTAAACAGGCCCTAACCCAGAAGAATACACCACAAAATGCGATTGATTTTCTCAAAATATCACAGTCTTAGACACTATACAAATAATTCAAGAAAATTCTTTCTACCCTGCAGTGGATATAGTATTCTATTATATTCTCCAGCAAAACTTTTAGGACTTTTCAAACTCATTTCTAAGCCAAATAGTTTAGATAAATATTTACCCTTATATTTGGGGGGAATTCAGGCTCACCATTTGCCGAGGCAAGCCCATCAACAGTCTAGAGGCATATTCTGTGTCATTCCTTCCCGTCTCCTTCATAGAATACTACTTTTTCCTTTTGTCTCCTGGCCATTCTCCATCATCTGCTGATTATTGCTAACCACAGGATGCTGGCAAAGCTTACAGTGATAGGCACGTGTGTTCAGTGATGTCCAATACACTCTTATCACAGTGGTTATTGCTTCTTACTCTTTTCAAATGCATTATTCTACCCCTCAACCTACATCCAATCATTAGAACTATACTGGAGCCCAGAACTTGGGACCAATACTTAATTCAAATAGCAGGGGCTTGCTCACAAACATTAAGCCCAACAAGAAGCACAGCACTTTGAAAAGTCAAATAGGCCTTTGGTAGCTCTGTACATTTGCAGTTTTACATTTGTTATTAGTTTATAGCACTAATAACACTTCAGTCGTGAATCTACAGTCTCAATATGATAAGTCTTAGAACATGTTCTAGAAATAGTGGTACCTTGCTGCTATTATACTTAGTAACTTATACCCCAATATAATAATAAGTATTAAATACAGATTGTGTATGCATTCTTTGTGTGTATATGCCAACTGTACTACTTAACCTCACTGATGAGCAATTAGAAAAATACAGAAATTGTCATAGTGAAAATAAGTCTTGGTCAATTCAGATGATACGTGAACCTGATAAATGCTCTAATAGATATGCTATTTTGTCCTGTATTGCTTGTTTTACAGTATGGTGCATGTTGTTTGCTAAGTAAAATGATAATAATAATAAAGTATACCAATTTTAAGGTTAGAATTAAAATTTTGCACATATGCTTCTTGATATTCTGAAATGTATTCTGTGGCTTAATTATCTTATTCATACACATTTCACTTGGCTTTTTACCCCTAGGAAATAATTGTCCAAGTATATATCTCGTCTTCTTTCTTGTAACTTTGATTAAACTGCTTACTTCAACTTACAACATTGTAAAGCCAGAATACCTCATTTTAACAGTGAAAAAAAATATGATGACCTGATGTGTTCTCTTGTATTTGATTTGAACTACCTAAATAGGCTTAACTGTAATAATAAATATACAATTTTGGCAGGCATTTTTTCCTTTGTTTGGATGAACATTTTGTTATTGGTCCACTTCTAATTTTGTCTTAAAGAGTTATAAACTCAGTGTCAATAAAACATCTTGTTATATAATATTGGACAAAAACCCTCTCGAGCATGTCTGACACATATTTGGAT